CTTGGTGGGGCTTGAGCTTTGAAGTTTGGGATTGGGGAGAGAGAGCAATGGAGCCAGATAAAGTTCAGACCTGCTCCCTTACGGCAGGAAACAGAGGGCCAAGGGCAGTTTCGAAGCAGGATCAGATCTACATTTTAGTTAGATATAACCAGACGATTTCTAATATCCTCTCTCCTCCCTGAGTCTCTATAAGTGCCAAATGCGTTGTACAGGAAGCAAGGGGGAGGATGTCAGAGTTCAAGCAGAGAAGCAAGAGGGGGTTAAAAACGTTGTTGGCTCTTCCCAACTCAGTATGGGCTGCCTGGCTGGCTCAAGGGAACACAAAAAAGGGACAGACAAAATACGTTTAAGAAATAACATTAAATATTTATTAAAATGTATTCTATTGATTATATACAAGTTCTTTGTTTTGTTTTGTTTTGTTTTGTTTTTGAGACGGAGTCTCGCTCTGTCGCCCAGGCTGGAGTGCAGTGGCGCGATCTCGGCTCACTGCAAGCTCCACCTCCGGGGTTCACGCCATTCTCCTGCCTCAGCTTCCCGAGTAGCTGGGACTACAGGCGCCCGCCACTATGCCCGGCTAATTTTTTTGTATTTTTTTTTAGTATAGACGGGGTTTCACTGTGTTAGCCAGGATGGTCTCGATCTCCTGACCTCATGATCCGCCCGCCTCGGCCTCCCAAAGTGCTGGGATTACAGGCGTAGAATCATCTGTACGTGAGACTGGAAGTAAGCTCACTTTGAACTCTCCTTGAGGCCAGGGATGTTGTGTAGCTCATCTTTGTATTCCCAGCACCTAGCACAGAATAAGGCACACAAGAGGCGCTCAGCAAATATGGGAGGAGGAAGGGCGGAAAAAGGGGAGGGAGGAAATCGCCCTTAGGAGACACCCTCTTTCCGCGGCGGTTCCTCAACTCGGGACTTCTGACCTCCCACCAGCAGATGGCAAGAAAGAGTCCCGGCGCGCCAGCAAAGGGCTGAGCTGGGCGGAGCAGCTGAAAATCCGGCGCGCGCAGTCTCCAGCCCCAATTTCTACGCGCACCGGAAGACGGAGGTCCTCTTTCCTTGCCTAACGCAGCCATGGTAAGCCGTTTAGTTAGCGAGCTCTTAGGACGTGATTAACAGCATTGCAATCTAAAACTTTCAGGCTCGTGGTCCCAAGAAGCATCTGAAGCGGGTGGCAGCTCCAAAGCATTGGATGCTGGATAAATTGACCGGTGTGTTTGTAAGTATCTTATATAAATATTTCCGTGGCCACCCAACAGTGATTATCATTTTTAACGTTACAGGCTCCTCGTCCATCCACCGGTCCCCACAAGTTGAGAGAGTGTCTCCCCCTCATCATTTTCCTGAGGAACAGACTTAAGTATGCCCTGACAGGAGATGAAGTAAAGAAGATTTGCATGCAGCGGTTCATTAAAATCGATGGCAAGGTCCGAACTGATATAACCTACCCTGCTGGATTCATGGGTAAGAAGTTTTAAATACTCTGGAGACGCATAGTATGTAGTAACCGGTTACTGCTTGATTTCAGATGTCATCAGCATTGACAAGACGGGAGAGAATTTCCGTCTGATCTATGACACCAAGGGTCGCTTTGCTGTACATCGTATTACACCTGAGGAGGCCAAGGTGAGTGTGGCAAGCAAGCTGGGTCTTTACTCATTGAATGTGGCTAACCCTTGTATTTTTCTAGTACAAGTTGTGCAAAGTGAGAAAGATCTTTGTGGGCACAAAAGGAATCCCTCATCTGGTGACTCATGATGCCCGCACCATCCGCTACCCCGATCCCCTCATCAAGGTGAATGATACCATTCAGATTGATTTGGAGACTGGCAAGATTACTGATTTCATCAAGTTCGACACTGGTAAGCATCCTCTGTGCTACCTGGGCACCCTCTGAGTTGAAGCAGATTATTTCTTCCTGCCTAGGTAACCTGTGTATGGTGACTGGAGGTGCTAACCTAGGAAGAATTGGTGTGATCACCAACAGAGAGAGGCACCCTGGATCTTTTGACGTGGTTCACGTGAAAGATGCCAATGGCAACAGCTTTGCCACTCGACTTTCCAACATTTTTGTTATTGGCAAGGTAAGTCTGGGTTTTCCTTCTCTCTAGTCTGATGGGTTTTGATTCTGCTTGTTTTCTCTTCCAGGGCAACAAACCATGGATTTCTCTTCCCCGAGGAAAGGGTATCCGCCTCACCATTGCTGAAGAGAGAGACAAAAGACTGGCGGCCAAACAGAGCAGTGGGTGAAATGGGTCCCTGGGTGACATGTCAGATCTTTGTACGTAATTAAAAATATTGTGGCAGGATTAATAGCATTTTGGTTTTGTGGGTTGTTTTTTTTTTTAATTCAGTTTCCTGCTATTTTACTGTATAACATGAACAGTGATTAAGTTCTCAGGCAGGCTTAGGCAGTCTGTTATTGGCTGGGCTTAGTTAGTGGTGGGAAGTAGAAGATACCAGACTTGGGAAAGGAACAGCAACTAACCAAGGAGTAGAAAGAGCCAAGAAATCCCGGAGTATTTATCTCCCCCGCCTTGACTTGGCCAAGAACTTCTCTACACAGTGGACCCCTCTGCCCTGTTAAGTTCCCTTGGCTTTCTAAAAATCTGCCCTCATTTTCTTCTCCAGTCTGTATTGCACTAGCCCATCCACAAGCCTGGCTCATCTGTTTTTCCCACTCCTGTGCCCATCTTGCCAAACGCAGGATGAAAATCTCCAGTTGCCATTAAAGGTGGTCATAAATGGGCTGTTGATGTTGCAAAGCATTGCAGTTCCTTGGACTTAGTGCCCTTATTCTCCAGCTGCCGCTGCAGTCCTCAACTCTGTTTTTCAGAGGACAGAGATGTAGAACATAAACTTGTTCTTGCTTGTCCAAATGTGTCGGGTCATGTCAGGCTTGCTTACCAGT